ATGAGCCACCCGCCTGTCCCAACTCTTTATGTTCCTCACTGAACCCTTCCCTGTTTCTTCAAATAGCCATTTTTACAGTCTAGTTTACTATTTTATTTTGCTTATTTTTCCCCCAAACTGGAATGTAAGCTCTCTCAAGCCAGGAATTTTGTTTTTTTAGCTCACAATTCTATCTCTGGCACCTAAAGCAGCGCCCAGCACATAGTAGGTGATCACTAGACAGTTGATTCACTGAGAGAACACAGAGGGACACCTCCCTAGGTCTCAGTCTAGGTGGCCAAGACAGGAGGCCCCACCAGTGACTGTGCCTTCCCCTCAGGGGGTCCGAGAGCTGGCGTGTGAGAGTGGCAGCCCCTGCCTGGCTCCGCTCAGCCATCTAGGGCACCCCTGGCAGGTGCTGTGCCTTGCCTGGGATGGAGGAGTCTCCGTCCACCTCTGGCTGGGTAGGGGCTAAGGCTGCGGGGCAGAGGGGCATCTGCTAAGGGGCACAGGCCAACCGGGCCCCAGGGAACCGCTGGCCACCTGAGATGGCAGGACAAACTCGGGCAGGCCTCCCCCCACCCCTCACACCTGGCTCACTGGTCCCACCGGGCGGTGACCTTCCCCAGGGTCACTGCCCTTTCTTGGCCCTACTCCTGGGGATCCAACCCGCTCCCAGGCTGTCGCTAGCTCCCTCCCGATCCTCTCCCTCCCCTTCATCCTGCCCAGACCCCTACCCCACCAGACCCCTCACCCGCCCTTGGTCAGATCTCTCTCCTACCCCGCTCCCCCACCCCCATCCCCACTTCCCCTCGGTCTTCACCCCGCCCCAGACACCCCCAGTCCCTCTCCCTGTCCTCCATGCCCACCCCGCCTTTCCTCCCTCGGGCCCCTGTCTCCCGCCCTAGCCCCCGCCCCTGCCCCAGCCCTGGCTCCGGCCCCGGTCAGTGCTGCGGCTCCGGCCCTGGCCGGCAGGGGCCGCTCCTCGCGGCGCCCGGGGCCCCGCCGCGCCCGCCGCCGCCGCCCGCCTCCCCGCCCCTTCCCCAGCCGGCGCTCCCGTTACGCCGCGGAGCCGGGAGCCGGAGCCCGAGCCCGCGGCGGCGGCGGGAGGCGGCGAGGGGGCGCCGCGGCGGCGGCGGTGGGGCCTGCGGGGCGGGCGGCCGGGCCCGGCCAGGCCGCGATGGCGACCAAGAAGGCAGGCTCGCGGCTGGAGACGGAGATCGAGCGCTGCCGCTCCGAGTGCCAGTGGGAGCGGATCCCTGAGCTCGTCAAGCAGCTGTCGGCCAAGCTCATCGCCAACGGTACGCTCCGGGCGCGCCGGCCTGGGCTGCGGGCTCCCACTTTGTTCTCACTTTGTTTTTGTAGATGACATGGCAGAGCTTCTCCTCGGGGAGTCGAAGCTGGAGCAGTACCTGAAGGAACACCCCCTGAGGCAGGGGGCCAGTCCCCGAGGCCCCAAGCCCCAGCTGACTGAGGTCCGCAAGCATCTGACCGCCGCCCTGGACCGAGGGAACCTTAAGGTACCATGGGCCTCTGGGCTGAGGCGACACTTAAATGCTTTTCTTTCTCTCCTTTTGCTTCTAGTCAGAATTCCTACAAGAATCCAATCTGATCATGGCCAAGTTGAATTATGTGGAAGGTGATTATAAAGAAGCTCTGAACATTTACGCCCGGGTGGGCCTGGACGATCTGCCACTGACAGCTGTCCCGCCCTACAGGCTGCGGGTGATCGCAGAAGCCTACGCTACCAAAGGTGAGGCCCGTGCCTTCTAACACAGTGTCCCGCACTCAGTTTTTGTGTCTGATATTTTTTTAAGGACTTTGTTTGGAGAAGCTGCCTATTTCTTCTTCTACCAGTAATCTCCATGTGGACCGGGAACAGGATGTCATCACCTGTTATGAGAAAGCAGGGGACATCGCACTCCTGTATCTCCAAGAGATAGAAAGGGTAAGTGAGGACCACGTGTTTGTTCCTGATAACTGATTAGTTTTCCAATTTTCTCCCCTTCTAGGTAATACTTTCTAATATTCAAAACAGAAGCCCTAAGCCTGGCCCTGCTCCCCACGATCAAGAACTAGGTTTTTTCCTAGAAACAGGACTTCAGAGAGCCCATGTCCTCTATTTCAAAAATGGGTAAGCCATCTTCATTTTTTTAAATCCACTTCGATGAAAACCGTCAAATTCTGTGTCCACACAGGAACTTGACAAGAGGAGTCGGAAGATTTAGAGAGCTTCTCAGAGCAGTTGAAACAAGAACGACTCAAAACCTGCGAATGGTAAGTGTGAACAGTGACTTGATTGAGGCCAGATGGCTATGCTTTTCCTCGTTTATGTTCCCAGACAATAGCCAGGCAGCTGGCAGAGATCTTGTTGCGGGGTATGTGTGAGCAGAGCTACTGGAACCCTCTGGAGGATCCACCGTGCCAGTCACCTCTGGACGATCCTCTCCGCAAAGGAGCAAACACAAAAACCTACACTCTCACTCGGAGAGCCCGTGTCTACTCAGGAGAGAAGTATGAAAGTTGATGTCCTCACTTGTAGGTTAATATATCAAAGTCAGTTTTCTTTCAACTGCAGCATTTTTTGTCCTCAAGAAAATACGGAAGAAGCCCTGTTGTTATTGCTGATTAGTGAATCAATGGTAAGTGGAATGTGTTTTTACATCGTTCTTTCTCCATCTGCTTCTCTATTCCATGTTTTTTCAGGCCAACCGGGACGCTGTGCTGAGCAGGATACCTGAACACAAGAGTGACCGCCTCATCAGTCTGCAGAGTGCATCTGTGGTCTATGACTTACTCACCATTGCTCTTGGAAGAAGAGGCCAGTATGAGATGCTGTCAGAGGTACAGCTGCTGAGTCTGGTTGACATCCAGGTGATGTCTGCATTTGTTTTTCTTTCCCAACCAGTGCCTAGAAAGAGCCATGAAGTTTGCCTTTGAGGAATTCCACCTGTGGTACCAGTTTGCTCTGTCCCTGATGGCTGCTGGAAAAGTGAGTCCCTTTTGTGATGGGCAGTTTTTTATGAGTTTCACGGAAATAATCTTCTCTTGCCAAGTCTGCCCGTGCCGTGAAGGTGCTGAAAGAGTGTATCCGCCTGAAGCCAGACGATGCCACCATCCCTCTCCTCGCTGCCAAGCTCTGCATGGGCTCCCTGCACTGGGTGAGTAGGGGCGCCCCCCTCCCCGCTCCTGCTGTTGTTGTTTTTAACTTGTCTCATTTTTCAGTTGGAAGAGGCTGAAAAGTTTGCCAAAACTGTCGTTGATGTGGGAGAGAAAACGTCAGAGTTCAAGGCCAAAGGCTACTTAGCTCTGGGGCTCACGTACAGTCTGCAGGCCACTGACGGTGAGAGACGTCCCACCCCCACAGCTGCTGAGCATGCCACTGACTAATTGAACCCTTTTCTTAGCTTCTTTGCGAGGGATGCAGGAGGTCCTACAGAGAAAGGCGCTTCTTGCATTTCAGAGGTGAGTGGGAGTTCATCTTTTCACTCGGCTGTCCATGTACTAATAGCCGTAAATACTTTTTCAGGGCCCACAGCCTGTCACCCACAGATCACCAAGCAGCTTTCTACCTGGCTCTGCAGCTTGCCATCTCCAGACAGGTCAGTTTCTCTAATGTTTCCTATACTTGCTGGTAAAACCTTTTTTGGTTTTGTTTTAAACCAGATCCCAGAGGCTCTGGGGTATGTCCGCCAAGCTCTTCAGCTTCAAGGTGACGATGCCAACTCCCTGCACCTCCTTGCCCTCCTGCTGTCAGCACAGAAGCATTACCATGACGCTCTGAACATCATCGACATGGCCCTGAGTGAATACCCAGAAAATTTCATGTAAGTGATCCTGGGCTTTGGTTTTCCCTTACTGGTGTTTTCTCCCTTTGTCTCCCCACTGCAGACTACTGTTTTCCAAAGTGAAGTTGCAGTCACTCTGCCGAGGCCCGGACGAGGCACTGCTGACTTGTAAGCACATGCTGCAGATATGGAAATCCTGCTACAACCTCACCAACCCCAGGTAAGAGGCCAGCAGGGCCTGCTTTGCGTGGCAGGTGACTGACATTTGTAGCTGTGTTTTGCAGTGATTCTGGACGTGGGAGCAGCCTCTTAGATAGAACCATTGCTGACAGACGACAGCTTAATACAATTACTTTGCCAGACTTCAGCGATCCCGAGACAGGTGAGAATAAAAAGCCAGAGGGGACGAAATGGCTTCACCCTTTTTTTCTCTTTCACTTTTTTAGTGTCAGATTCCTCCTCCTCCTCCTCTCCTCTTTCAAGAACCGAATCTCCTCTCCACCTGTTTGTGTCTTCTCATCTTCATTCTCCCAAACCCGATACCTTTGTGTGGCCCCCTGCAGCTCATTCATTCAGTGACGCAGGTCCCCGCCGGGAACCCTCTCTCTGTAAACATGGTTTTTCCTTTCTTGTGAGACCTTTTTAATTTTTGGTTTGATCTGTTGTTCCAAGGCAACTCTCCAGAAGCATACTTTCATGGTTTTCCTTCCCTTTTTTCAGTTAGTAAGTAGTTTACCAATCTATTAATCCTTCCGCCTGATAGAGTCTTCTCAAAAACCTCTCACAGGCTCCGTCCATGCCACATCGGTAGCAGCCTCAAGAGTGGAGCAGGCACTGTCGGAAGTGGCTTCGTCTCTGCAGAGCAGTGCCCCTAAGCAGGGCCCGCTGCACCCCTGGATGACGCTGGCACAGATCTGGCTCCATGCAGGTACCCTCCGCCTCACCCACAACCCGCTGCTGGGAAAGCATGTGCCGTTGCTGTCTCCTCACAGCTGAAGTCTATATCGGCATCGGGAAGCCTGCAGAAGCCACAGCCTGTACCCAAGAAGCTGCCAACCTCTTCCCAATGTCCCACAATGTCCTCTACATGCGCGGCCAGATTGCTGAGCTCCGGGGAAGCATGGACGAGGCGCGGCGGTGGTATGAAGAGGCCTTAGCCATCAGCCCCACCCACGTGAAGAGCATGCAGCGACTGGTGAGTCCACGAGCCCGGCGGTGGCCCCTACTTGACTGTCTCTCTCTCTCTCTGACCTCTCCAGGCCCTGATCCTTCACCAGCTAGGCCGCTACAGTCTGGCGGAGAAGATCCTCCGGGACGCGGTGCAGGTGAACTCGACAGCCCACGAGGTCTGGAACGGGCTGGGCGAGGTCCTCCAAGCTCAGGGCAACGATGCGGCGGCTACGGAGTGCTTCCTGACAGCCTTGGAGCTGGAGGCCAGCAGCCCCGCCGTGCCCTTCACCATCATCCCCCGCGTGCTCTGAGCAGGCGCCTGCCAGCCTCACCTGCCGCTCAGGCCTCAGAGGCCCTGCCGGGCACCAGGGCTTGTGCCATCGCCCCAAGGGGATGAATCTGCCACACTGAGGCCAGGGACGAGTGTTCAGTGGGCCACAGTGAACCAACCAAACCAACCCCGAATCATCGCTCTCGCCATGTGCGTTTCTCTTGTTTTTTTTGCCAGCCCAATGGTAGTTTCTGAACCTATTGACATTGTTCAAAATGGATCATGTGCCATATTTTGTTAGTTGACATCTGAGTTTTCAGTAAAATGATTATGGAATTAATCAGCAAATGTAGAAGAATATATTCAAAGTTAAAATTCAGTGGCAGCACAGATTATTTTTATCAGAGCTGTAAAGAAAACAACTGTCCTTTTCTCCCCACCACCCCTCCTGCCCCACTTTGGCCCAGAAACCAAATGTGAACTTCCTGTCTCCCACCTCAGCACTAGTCCATGCCAGGACACCAGCTGACAATTTCTTGGTTTTACTGTCAATAATTGTACCATGTGATCAATTACTGTCCTCACTTAGAACAAAGCCTGAGTCCGAGAATATTTATATTTTACCAATATATGCCTGTTACAAGAGAAGGAAATATGAGTTATTTAAGTTTAACTTTTTTATGTGAATTCAGAGTTTATTTATCGAGGGAAATATGTACAAAGAAGCTTCAAATGGAATATTTACCGACATTCCTTATACATGACAGACACTTGGCTACATGGGAAGATGATGTTAATAATAAAATGATTTTTAAATGGACTCATAGCCTGTGTCATTCGTAAAAGCTCAAAGACCTGAGAAAGGCTTAGTTCCTGGGGTGGGGAGCTGTCTGTACCTGGGGGCCCACTCTGGACATGTCAGCCCTTGACACTAGAAAGCCCAGCCTCTCTTTCCCCACTTATTTTATTTTTATTTTTTGGAGACAGGGTCTCACTCTGTTTCCCAGGCTGGAGTTCAGTGGTGCGATCACAGATCACTGCAGCCTCGACTTCCCAGGTTCAGGTGATCCTCCCACCTCAGCCTCCTGAGTAGCTGGGATCACAGGCGCACACTAGCATGCCCGGCTAATTTTGTTTGTTTGTTTTTGTAGAGACGGGATCTCACTGTGTTACCCAGGCTGGTCCTGAACTCCTGGACTCAAGCAGCCCTCCCGCCTCAGCCTCCGAAAGTGCTGGTGTGAGCCACCATGCCCGGCCATCTCCTCACTTATAATTTGAAGATGATCCCTAGGTAGGGACGTGTTTCCTGCGTCCTCAGCACCCAGGCCTCCTTTTTGCAGCAACAGCCCTGGTTTTGGTTTGGGAATTCGCCTTAGCTCTCCCCCGATGGGGCTTTGGAATTGGAGCATGCAATTCAGTCCTGCCCAAGCAGCCTCCTGCACTCATGGGCCACAGAGGGTCAGGAGTGAGCATGTGACCTAAAGCGGTCCAGTCAGAGCGGGAGCCACAGAGAAGGCTGTCGCTCTTTCCTGCTGCCTTTCAAGCTGAGAAGTGAGGCTGGAACTGCAGCAGCCCTCTTGCCACCATGAGAAGAAGGTGTAGAGGTGTTTGAGCCAAAGTCCGAATCCCACAGAGTAGACAGCAAGATCCGGAACCAGAGAGAAACTGAGCAGGTATCTGCAGTCTCTCAGGGACAGCTGTAGGGTGGCCCCACCTTTCCAGGACACAGGGAAATATGGAGGGCTGAGCTCTGAACTTAGGTGCCCTGAAGCCTAGAGGACTGCATTCAAACTGGGCACGACCTCTCTGGCTCACTGAGGCAGGCGGGCTAGGGGGCAGCCAAGGAGGGAGAGACAGTAGGTAGGAGCCCCAGCCTCAGCACTGACCCTGCCAGGCAGCACTTGTGGCTTTGAGTGGTCATAAGTCATGGAATTTGCAATGTAGGACCTGGGGCAGGTACTCAGTGTGGTGGCAGCTTGCCCTGATTGGAGGCACAGGGCTGGGCTCTGCCATCCCATGCGGGAGCGTGGGGCAAGGCCCACTGGATCAGGACCAGGAAGGGAGGAGGCTGGGCCACCAAGGCAGATGGTGCAGGCGCTGTACCAGACCTTCTCTGCCAGGCCCTCACCTCAGAGACTCCTGTGCGTATCAGCCCTGCAGGGCGCGGGGGCTGGCTCCTGTGTGTCTGCCCGGCACCTCTCCATTGTCTTCATCTCCCTCAGGGAACCACCCCCACTCTCCACCCACATGGCTCAAGGATGGACACATGGGCCCAGCCTTAACAACCAGAGCCCTCCAGCTCCCCAGTATCAGTGACTGGTTTGGGTTTGGGCATGTGACCCATGCTTGGCCAATGAGAAGCACCCCTGGGACTTTTGTTATGAAAACATTAGAAAAAAAGCCTCTTTCTGCTGGGTTTGATGTCCTAATAGGATGCCAGTGGGGGGCTGTGGGTGCCATTTGACATTATATGGGGTGGCCTGCCTGAGAATGATGCCAACACAGAAAAAGAGAATGAGGAGGTGGAAAGAGAGCCGGGCCCCGGGTCACCGCTGGAGCACTGCGGCCCGAGATTTTTCCATCATAGGAATCCATACAGTTTCCCATCTTGCTTAGTGCAAGCACAGGGGTTTCCATCACTTCTACCTAAAAGGTACCTAAGAAATGCAGGAAAGTCCTGCCGTCCTTGGTACTCCCCCCTTGGGCACTCTTCCAGACTCCTCAGTCCCCCACCTTAATCCCACTCACCCACCTCATATTCTGTTTTCCAGTAAATCTTGTCTTTTCTACCCAAATCGCATCTCAAATCTCTCCCATTCAACTTCATCCCCAGTACCTTGGCCCCAGCCCCACACAGTCCAATGTCTGCACAGTCCTCTTAGAAGGGAGGATTGAGTCGGTTCTCTCTATAAACCCCTGATGGCTTCTCAAGCCCTTGCCTGGAACCAGACTCTGTGTCCCAGCCCCCTGTGTGCCTGGCTGCCTCTCCTTCCCCAAGCCCTCTCATGGCTCTGGCCTTCTTCCTAGTCTTCTGACCTGCTGAGCCTTTCCCAACTAAGGACATTCATCCATCCGTCCATCCATCCATCCATCCATTCATCCGTCCACCCGTCCGTCCGTCCGTCCATCCATCCATCCATCCATCCATCCATCCATCCATCCATCCGTCCATCCATTAATAGATGAGGACGCAGACGCTAGACACTAAGACGGCAGGACACCTGCCTGGGGTCATTGTGGAATTACCTGGCAGAACTAAGATTGAGACAGGCCTGAGGGATAAACATTTCAAAAGTGCCCAGGTCTGCCCAGTGGAGGCATTTTTTGGACAGTGAGATGCAGGAGATGCCGCGTTTGATTCCAGGACTAGTGCTGACCCTAACTTAGGCAAGGCGTTCCTGTTCCCTGGTCTTAGTCTCCCCATCTGTGAAATTTCATTCATTCATTCACTCATTCATTCATCCAACAAATATCTATGGAATGCTCACAACATGCCAGATGCTTATTCCAGGCACTGAGGGCACAGCAATGTGTGACACAGATGCTGCATCCACTTAGGACCTACCTTCTGGTAGAAGGAAACAGACAGATGAGGAGTATGGCAGGTGGGGTGACGCATGGAGAAAGATGAAGCCAGGGAAGGGGTGTAGGGAGTGGCAGGGCTGCTGTTTAGAAGGTGACTAGGGAAGCCTCGCTAAGAAGGTGACATCTGGCTGAAGAAAGACAGGTAACCTGGGAGGAGGACATCTCAGGAAGCAGGAACAGCAGGTGCAAAGGCCCAGAGGGGAGGGGGATGGTCAGGTGGTGAAGGATGAGAAGAGGTCAGAAGTTTAACAGGGGCCACACAGGTGCGGCCTCGTGGACCATGCTAACAGTGTATATTAATTGCCTGTGGTTGCAGCAAATTACCATAAACTGGCTGGGCATGGTGGCTCCTGCCTGTAATCCCAGCACTTAGGGAGGCTGAGGCAGGAGAATCAGCTGAGGCCAGGAGTTCAAGACCAGCCTGGGCAACATGGTGAGACCCCCCCCCCATCTCTACAAAAAAAAAAAAATAGCCAGGTTTGGTGGCGTGCACCTGTAGTCCCAGCTGCTTGGGAGGCTGAGATGGGCTGATTGCTTGAGCCCAGGTGGTTGAGGCTGCAGTGAGTGATCACGCCACCGCAGTCCAGCCTGCATGAGAGAGCAAGACCCTATCTCTACAAATAAAATAAATTAAAAATTTTAAATGACCGCAAACTTAGCGTCTTAACACAAATTTATTCTCTTTGTTTTGGAGGTCAGAAGTCAAATCAAGCTTTCAGTGGGGCTGTGCTCCTTCCCCAGGCTCTGGAGGAGGACGGGTGTCCCCGTCTTCTCCAGCGGCTAGAGGCTTCCTGCGGCCTTGGCTCGTGGCCACCTCACGTCACCTTTCCTTCCTCTGCTCCGTCACTGCGTCACCTTTCTGCCTTTGACCTCCTGCCTCCCTCTAAGGACTCTGCTGGTTGCTCTGGGCCCCCTGGATAGTCCAGGGCCATTGCCCCACCTCGAGAGCCTTCGTTCAATCACATCTGCATCGCTCCATCTGTCATGGAAGGCAACATAGTCACAGGTTCCAGGGCTCGGGATGTGGACGTCTTTGAGGGGCAGGGGGAGCACGTTATTCTGCAGGCCGCAGCGTGGGAGCTGGGAGGCTGTCAGGCTCCTGCTGTCACACAGCGACCATGGTGCTTAGACCAAGGGGCGTGGAGGAAGTGGCGAGAGGCACTGGACTGTGAAGATTCTGAAGACAGAGCCAAGAGGGTTGCTCACACATGGAGCTGGGTGTGAGGGAGGGGAGACGCCAGGGATGAGGGTGAGGGTCTTGTCCTGAGCTACTGGAAGGATGGCGATGATGGCCAGGAAACAGGAAGAATAGGTTGGGGAGGAGAGGAGAAGGCAGGAGTCTGCTTTCAGGCAGGTTGAATACAAAATGCCTGTGGAGCCTCTGAGGGGGAGGCAGCTGGCTGGGCAGGAGCCCAGGCGAGAGCCCAAGATGAGGCGAGAGTGTGGGAGGTGTCAGGGATGCGGGGCTGGGAGCCATGGGCCTGACGGGGCCACTTCGGGACAAGCATAGACAAAGAGGAAGAGGTCAGGGCTGAGCTCCGGGGCTGGCGGGGTTTACAGGCTGGGAAATGAAGAGATCAGGAAAGAAGGCGCAGGAGCAGCTGCAAGGGAGGCGGAGAGCAGGCAGGGTGAGCTTCCTGGAGGAGGTGGGTGGGCTCTCTCAATGCCTGGAGACCCCGTCAGGGTGGCCTGAGAGCTGACCGTGGGCCTGGTGGTGTGCAGGTTGGCAGTGACCTTGACCAGAGCCATGCTGGGGATGCAGTTTTGCTCCCCCAGATTCATAGGGTGGAGCCCCCGCCCCTGTGTGACTATATTTGGAGATAGGCCCCTTAAGGAAGTAATTCAGGTGAAGTGAGGTCATCAGGAGGGGCCCTGGCCCAGTAGGATTGGCGTCCTCACCAGAAGAAACTCTAAAGTGCAAGTGAGCTCACGCTCAGCCACGCCAGGACACACGGAGAAGGCGGCCACCCGCAAGCCAGGAGGGAGCCTCACAGGAACCCAGATGGGCTGGAACCTTTGCTTTGTTCTTTGAACCTCCAGGACTGTGAGAAATTAAGTTCATTGTTGAAGCCACCTGTCTGTGGCGGTTTTCTTACGGCAGCCCAAGCTGACTAAGGTGGGGTCAAGCCAGGTTGGAGTGGGCTCAAGGGGGAGGAAAAGGTGAAGTCTCTTTCAAGAGCGTAGCTGCAGAGGGGAGCTGAGAACACAGGTTAGGAGTCCGGTGGGGAAGGGGCCGTGTTGAGTGTTGAAGGCGGCCTCGCTGAGCACCTTGTGTTTCCAGCAGGGCAGGCGTGAGGAAGGAGAGAGGGAAGCTGAGGGGGGCTGCCTTGGCTGGGGGCCTGGTGGTTCCCCAGAGCAGCAGCAGCAGGGAGGCAGAGGCCTGGGTACCCCCAAGCCAGGGAGCCCTGGGGACGGGGCACCCACTCCTCAGTGAGCAGGGAGCCAACTTCGGGCAGGGTGGGGTGGCGAATGGACCAGGAAGGGAAGGAGGAGGCAGAGGAGGGAGGAGGCCCTTCTTTGAAGGAGCCGCCCCACTCAGCCAAGAGGATCTCAGGACAGAGCCAGGCTGGGGGCCTGGGCAGGTGTGGCCGGGGCAGGCCACTTCCCATCCCCAGCCCCATTTGGGATCCATGGGCTCGTCTGTCTGTCTCTCTGCCTCCTTCCAGGTCCTGGGCCCTGGGCTGTGGCCAGGGCTCTGCTCACCCTCAGGGCTGCGTGGGGACCTCCCTCGGTGGGGAAAGGAGGGAACCAAGGCCTCCCGTTATCCTCCATGCCCCCTACCTGTGGTCATGGCCTGGGGGAGGTGCATGCTCGTGCACAGGTGGGCGTGTCTGTGATCACATGGAGCAACCCAGACTCCTCCAGATGGCCCCACGCATCTCCCCGGCGGCCACACAGTCATCATTGCGGGCCCAGACTCTCTGCCTGCAGGAAGTCCCCCCTTTGCAGGCACCCTCCCCATCATCCTTGGAGTTCTCCACGTCTGCCCTGTCCGTGCTGGGCCTGTCACCAGCCTGTCACCTGCTGCCCCAGCCCCAGCCCAGGTCCCTGCAGCACAGCCGGCTCCAGGCTGGAATGGGTGACCCGGCCCTACTGAAGGAATTTCAGGGCAGGGTCAGCCACTCTGGCCACTGTCTCCCTCCAATGCCCCCATACCCTCCCAGCGCTCGGCCCCTGCCACTCGGCCCCCTCTCTCCATATCGCCACCTTCTCATTCCTGCTCCTCCCCCACCACCTCTCAAGGCCGACAGGGTGGGCATTGCCCAGTGAGGGGACACCACTCATATTGAAGTTCTGTAAACTGTGTCTTGGGCACTGTACCAGGTGGCTGCTCCCATCCCTCCCCTAGCGTCTGCTTGCCCTGTCCATCCTGCCTACTCCAGAAGCAGCCACACACTTGACCATAAGCCTTTGAGGCCTGGCCGGAGTCCTCCGGGGGAGGCGGGCAGTAGCAGCCGCACTGGGCCTGAGGACCCCACACAGGAAAATGGGCCGAGCCCCAGGGCTGAGCCTTAGGGCTGCGGCCGTTCCCGCCACTAACATTCCTCCCACACTTGTGGTCATGCATTTCCTGCTGCCCCTGCCCACGCTGCAGCCAGATAGGAACAGAAAAAGGACATCCTGCACCATTTCAGACAGGAATGTGCTCCTCCTGAAGGTCTTTTGGGGGCCAGGCTGAGGCCCCCCCTCAAGGTCACACCGTGGGGGACCCACTCCAGCTCTGCACCTGCTGGGGGTGATCCTCACTGTGCCACTGTCCCTCCCTGGACTCAGAATCAGATGAGGACAGTCACCTCTGCCCAGCCTGCCTTCTGGGCTGAGATGTGAGTCTGCAGGCAGCTGTCAGAGGTGGTGTGTGCCAGGTAGGGGACACGAGGGCTACCGCCCCTCAGGACCACCACACAGGGCCTCAGGGCCAGGCCAGCAGGCAGGACTCCTCCTGGACACTCAAGCCCTGAGTGGGGCTGACTATGGAGAGGTGGCAGGAAGGTGGTGGGGGATCTTCTGCAGGTCTGCCTGGAGCCAGCAGCTCCCGCTGACCATCCGGGCCACCCACAGCCCCCACCACCCTCCTCGTCTCCCTCATCTTCTGCTGTTTGGCCCTTGACCCCCTGAGGACAATAGGGTTTCCTGGTGACCACTGGGCTGTGGGTCACACAGATCTGGCTGGAATCCCAGTTCTGCCTGGCCGTGTCACCTCTGATGGGGAAGCACTCTGTCTCCTCATCTCTATGGTCGGGGAGTAACTTCCCTTACGGGCTTTTGGGGATATTAACAGAGGTCAACCTGGACAGGGCATGGGGCCCCCGGGGTGCACCATAAAGTCTTTCCTTCTTTCTTCTATCCTCAGGCGAGGGGTGAGTGGCTGCTGGGACGTGCTGAGGGGTCCCTGAAGCAGGGCAGGAAGGGCAGAGCTAGCTGCAGCTGAGGCAGAGTCCGAGTCCCGCTCTGCATGGAGGAGGAGGTGAGGGGCCTGGTCAGCATGGGCATGGCTGGGGGCCTCTGTGACCGCCACCACTCTTGTCTTTGCCTCCTTGACCCCACAGGGTCATCCTCGGGCCCTGGGTCCAGCCAAGGCCTGAGGAGGGTCATGCATCCCTGTCCCACTTGGTCACAGCACAGGAGGCTCCCATCCGCCACTGCCTGAGGCGGTGCCTGTGGCCCAAGGGCTCGGGTTGTGGGCCTGCTGGGCTGGAGCCTGCATCGGGACCTGGCCACCTACTCTCCTAGGAGCCTTAGGTGAGTCACTAGTCCTCTCTGAGCCTCGGTTTCCTCATCTGTGAAATGGGGAGAACAAGGTGGTTGTAAAGATTCAGAGGGTGTGTAAAACACAAGCACATGGCCGAGCACAGCCCAGCCCTACCCCTGCATGGCTCCTCCCCCGGGCATGGCAGGAGGTCAGGGTTTCCAGCCTGAGCTTAGCCTGCCATTCAGCAGTACCCAGGAAGGCACAGCTACCAGGAAAATGACCTCCCCAAGCCCATGGAGGCTTCCTGAGCACCCAGCCCAGCCTGAACCTCCACCCACCCAGGTGGCAGTGAGGCCTTCCTGCCTGTGTTCAGCCACGGTGTATCAAGGACCCCTGGCCAGACACAGGTACCTGGGCTGGGGAGCTGGTGGTCTTATTGGGGACTGGGAAGACAGACCCCAAACAGAGGGGTAAACAAATAAGATAATTACCAGCTTGGCAGATGATTAGAGCAAATTTGAAGTGACAGGGGGAGGGTTACTTTAGATTGGCTGGTCGGGGACACCTCTGTAAGACAGTGACATTGAGTGACAAGAAGGTGCCCACCCTGGAGGACACTGGGCTTCTTCACCTTTAAGAGGGATGGTGAGCAGAAGCCCAAAAGCGTCAGGTTCTGCCACTTTGTACCAGATGACTAGGCCCAGCCAGTTTGCAAAAGGGCTGGCCCATCCTCACATTGGCCCATCCTCACATTGCCAGCAAGGACCAGACCATGTGAAGAGGGAAGAGCATCCTGTAATGTACAAATAGGGGATCAACTTTAAATTATCTCCAGAGTTTCTTTCTTTAATATGTTGTCCAAAGGTAACTATGTTAATTTTTACAAATATTTTTATGTAGTTTTATATAGTTTTACAAATAGTTTTATGTAGTTTTGGTTTTTATTTGTTTGTTTTTGTTCTACTTGAGATGGGGTCTTGCTCTGTCACCGAGGCTGGAGTACAGTGGCACGATCTCAGTTCACTGCAGCCTCCACCTCCCAGGCTCAAGTGATCCTCCCACCTCAGCCTCCTGAGTAGCTGGGACTACAGATGCCAAGCCCCACTAATTTTTTTCAGAGACAGAGTTTTGCCATGTTGCCTAGGCTGATCTCCAACTCCTGGTCTCAAGTGATCTGGTCCCCTCAGCCTCTTAAAGGTCTGGGATAACAGGTGTGAGTCAGTGTGCCTGGCCTATGTAGCAGTTTTTAAAACTACAAAATTAAATAAGAAAGGGGCAGAGCTCAGACACAATGAGACTTTTCAGTCCAGTGTTTTCAGATTCTCTGGCTTTCAACTTTACAATTTCACTTCAAAAATTTCAACTTCAAATTTCACTTCATTGCTTTCAAAATCTTGAGCCAGCTTGTCCTTTGGATCTGGACTGTGCCTGTCTGCACTGGCAGATGGACAGAGCTCCTGTATAGAAATGAAGCCAGTTCACCCACGGCTTTTTTTTTTTTTTTTTTTTTTTTGAGAAGGAGTTTCGCTCTTGTTGTCCAGGCTGGAGCGCAATGGCACAATCTCGACTCACTGCAACCTCCGCCTCCTGGGTTCAAGCTGTTCTCCTGACTCAGCCTCCCGAGTGGCTGGGATTACAGGCATGCGCCATCACGTCCAGCTGATTTTTGTTTTTTGTTTTTTTTTTGTTTGTTTTTTTGTTTTGTATTTTTGATTTTTTGTGCTTAGTAGAGACAGAGTTTCACCATGTAGGTCAGGCTGGTCTCGAACTCCTGCTTCAGGTGATCTGCCCGCCTCAGCCTCCCAAAGTGCTGGGATTACAGGCGTGAGCCACTGTGCCCAGCTGTTTTTTTGTTTGTTTGTTTGTTTGTTTAAGCAAGCAGCTTTTTCTTTTCTTTTGTGATCGTAAAACCTACACCCACTGTATCAGCTGCCTGTTGCTGCTACAACAAATTGCCACAAATATAGTGGCTTAAAACAGCATACAATTTTTTCTTTCTTTTTTAAGTTATAACAATATATTTTAATCTCATAACAACTTCAACTGAATACAAAACTCTTTACATTTTCAGCTATTAATATTAAAATTATATCATTTTATATCCTGTATCTATTAACAGAGATTTATGCAGATTTACATTTTGTTCTTCAAATTCTATAGAATTTTAATTTTTTATTTTCATAGGTTATTGGGGAACACAGTGGTTACATGAGTAAGTTCTTTAGTGGTGATTTGTGAGATTTTGGTGCACCCATCACCCGAGCAGTATACACTGCACCCAATAAAACAACGCACATTTCCTGTCTTACATGTAGTTCTGGGGGTCAGAAGTCTAAAACGGGCCTCATGGGGCAAAAGGCAAGGTGACGGCAGGGCTGTTCTTTCTGGAAGTACTAGGAAAGACATCAAACTTTGCCCTTTCCAGTTTCTCAGGGGTGTGCTTGGCTCATGGCCATGTTCACTGCCGGCAGTGGCATCACTCCGACCTCTGCTGTAGAGCGATCTCTGTGACTCCTCCTTCTCTGCCTCTGACCCTCCTGTCTCCCTCTTTCCCTTGTAAGAGCCTCCTGATTACATTGGTCTTACCTGGATAATCCAAGACACTCTCCCCATCTGAAGATCCCTCATCAAATGGCATCTGCACAGCCCCTTTTGCCAGGTAAGTGACCATCTTCACAGGTTCCAGAAAGTAGGATGCAGGCATCTTTTGGGACCATCATTTCACTTACCATAGTCACCTTGGGGACAATTTCAGACATACGAAGACTAAGATCATTAAATTCCACTATTTAGCGCTCACCTTCTCAGCATTTTGGCCTGTTGTCTTGCAGCATTCTCCCATGAGTATAGATTTTTTTGTTTTTTGGGATGGAGTCTCGCTCAATTGCCCAGGCTGGAGTGCAGTGGTGCGATCTCGGCTCACTGCAACCTCCACCTCCCGGGTTCAAGTGATTCTCCTGCCCCAGCCTCCCGAGTAGCTAGGATTACAGGCACGTGCCACCACGCCTGGCTAATTTTTTGCATTTTTAGTAGAGACGGGGTTTCGCCGTGTTGGCCAGGATGGTCTTGATCTCCTGACCTCGTGATCCGCCCACCTCGGCCTCCCAAAGTGCTGGGATTACTTACAGGCGTGAGCCACAGCGCCCAGCCAAGTATAGATATTTAATGAAGTGAAATCATACTATCTATAACACCGTATGGATCTTTTCACTTAATATTCTCTTGTCAGTAAAAATCTTTCTAGATAACTTAGAGACAGCATAACCTCCCCTCACATGGATGCACTGCAGACTGTTTAACCCTTTCTTTATTGTCAATGATTTAAGTGGTTTCACATTGTCATGCCACATACAATGGAATGGGTAATGCCAGCTCACAATTATTGAGCATTTATTATGCACCAATCATTCGACATGTATTAACTCATCTAATCCTCATGACAGTGCTATGATATGCATACAGTTATTACGGATACAGGTCCAGGTGAGAAATGAAGCTCTCTTCAGAAGATGAACAAACTTGCCCAAGTTTGGGTAATACTACAGCAGGCCTTGAACCCAGGTTGCCTGACTCCAGAATCCATACTCTTAGCCACTCACATGCTCATGTTTTCTCCTAGCATCTCTGATTATCTATCTTAGGGTAGAATTCGGATAGGCAGAATGGCAGTTCATCAGGCTATATTTATTGAGGGCTTAGTTTGTGCATTTTCCATGGGCTCACTGAGTTAATCCTCATGACTCCAAGAAGTGGTCTGTTAACTGGCCGAAGCCACGCTGGTTGGCTCCAGTAGCTAGACTCTGCCTGGAACCTCTGTGTGGTAGCCAGTCATTAGCGGTGGTGAGGGCTACGGCCTCTCCCTGACAAGCTCACCTTGCCAGACGGTGCCCCCATGAATGCAAAATGCAGTCAGATCCCGCTATCGGAAAGAGGTAACAAAGCGCAGTCAGGTCACGCCATCAGAAACAGGTAACAAAGCGCAGTCAGGTCACGCCATTGGAAACAGGTAACAAAGCAGTCAGGTCACACCATCGGAAACAGGTAACAAAGCGCAGTCAGGTCACACCATTGGAAACAGGTAACAAAGCAGTCAGGTCACACCATCAGAAACAGGTAACAAAGCTCAGTCAGGTCACGCCATTGGAAACAGGTAACAAAGCAGTCAGGTCACACCATCAGAAACAAACATCAGAAACAGGTAACAAATCACAGTTGGGTCACACCACCAGAAACAGGTAACAAAGCGTAGTCAGGTCACACCATCGGAAATGGGTAACGAAGCGCAGTCATGTCACACCATCAGAAACAGGTAACAAAGTGCAGTTGGGTCACACCACCAGAAACAACCATCAGAAACAGGTAACAAAACACAGTCGGGTCACACCATCAGAAACAACCATCAGAAACAGGTAACAAAGCGCAGTCAGGTCACACCATCGGAAACAGGTAACAAAACACAGTCGGGTCACACCATCAGAAACAACCATCAGAAACAGGTAACAAAGCACAGTCAGGTCACACCATCGGAAACGGGTAACGAGGCACAGTTGGGTCACGCCATCAGAAACAACCATCAAAACAGGTAACAAAGTGCAGTCGGGTCATGCCATCAGAAACGGGTAACGAAGCGCACTCGGGTCACACCGTCGGAAACAGGTAACAAAGTGGGAGGTCAAGGCTGCAGTGATTATGCCACTGCACCCCAGCCTGGGAGACACAGCAAGACCCTGCCTCAAAAGAATGACAAAAATAAAATAAGTTGCTCTACCACTTTGCGTGGTCACCTGCAGAGTGTGAAAGTGTCCACTCACAATGTGGCCCTGGTTCTTAACTGACCATTTGGAGGGTTGTCTGTAGCCACTGAAACCCAGACTCCAGCTTCCTCCAGGCTCTCTGTCCGGCTGGACAGAAGGAGGAGCTGGTGCTGCTGTTTAGCCAGCCAGGGGATTGGAGGCTCACAGCAGGGGAGCGTGGGGCTGTCACCCATTCCTGTTTCCATGGTTTGTATGGGTAACCGGGAGGCAGCAGGCGACCCCATGGCTATGTCATCCACAGAGAGAAACCTTATCACATACGGAAGCTCTTATTCATACAACATATGCCAACCTTGTCAACCAATAAATGCCTATGGAGCCTTTACTCTGGATCAAGACATCCTTCCAAGTGATCCACCCGCCTCAGCCTCCCAAAGTGCTGGGATTACAGGCGTGAGCCGCCACACCTGGCTCGCCATTTTCCTTTAGCTTGTGATGTGATCATAAAGTGAGTCACATCTGCCAGGCGCAGTGGCTCACGCCTGAAATCCCAGCACTTTGGGAGGCTGAGGTGGGTGGATCATGAGGTCAGGAGATCAAGACCATCCTGGCTAACACGGTGAAAGCCCATCTCTACCAAAACTACAAAAAATTAGCTGGGCATGGTGGCAGACACCTGTAGTCCCAGCTACTCGGGAGGCTGAGGCAGGAGAATGGCATGAACCCGGGAAGCAGAGCTTGCAGTGAGCCGAGATGGCGCCATTGCACTCCCACCTGGGCGACAGAGTGAGACTCCATCTCAAAAAAAAAAAAAAAAAGTGAGTCACATCTCCCTCTGGATCTCAGTTTCCTTGTCTGTAAAAATGGTAAAGAAGGTTTTGACTAAGTGATCCCTGAGCCTTTGTAACTGCGAATTTGCTAAGTTTAGAGATTATTAGGACTTCTACCAGAGGGACAGTAACAGGGGTGGGGTTAAGTGAAACATCAATGTGAAGTGCCTGGCGTAGAAGATCCTCAGAGTCAAGTGAAGCTTGGGGAGCTTCATCACTGGAGTGTGGGCTGGACTTGGTGACTTGCATTCAGAGAGAAGGATGTGGAAATAGGAAAAATAGTAACATTACCACAGAGAAACCTGGCAGGACATCACCTTCACCAGTCAATGAAGGTCAGCATTCCCAGTGATGAGTCGTGTGAATACCAGGTACCCCCAGATATGATGGGGTGAGCAGGGCACCTCATCTCTGTGGTCTTCTTCCCCCAAACCCATAACTCCAGTGTAATCATGAGAAAACATCAGACAAACCCAAACCGATGAACTTTCTACAAAATACCTGACCAATACCCCTCAAAACTACCAAGAGCATGAAAAAGAAAAGTCTAAGAAACTGACGAAAACCAGAGAAGCCCATGAAGACATAGCTAAATATTAGGTGGTACGGGGTCCTGGATGAAAGGCACCGTATTAGTACGTCCTCATGCAGCTAATAAAGACATACCCGAGACTAGGTAATTTATAAAGAAAACGAGTTTAATTGACTCACAGTTCAGCATGGCTGGAGAGGCCTCAGGAAACTTACAATCATGGAGGAAGGGGAGGCAAACATGTCCTTCTTCACATGGCAGCAGGAAGGAGAAGTGCCGTGCAAAAGGAGGGGGAAAAACCCTTATAAAACCATCAGAGCTCATGAGAACTCACTATCATGAGAACAGCATGAGGGTAGCCACCCCCATGATTCAATTACCTTGCACCGGGTCCCTCCCATGACATGTGGGGATTATGGGAACTACAATTCAAGACGAGATTTGGGTGGGGACACAGCCAAACCATATCAGGCACATTCGTATTATAAGCTGCTGACATCTAAATAAAGTCTGGAGTTTGGTTACTAGTAATTTATCAATGTCAGTTCCATTGTTGGCACAAATGTGCCAGGTAACATAAAGGTTATATTAGGGGAAATTGAGTGAAGGGTAAATGGGAATTCCCTGTGTTATCTCTGAAACTTTTCAGTGAATCTAAAATTATCCCAAACTTAATAGTTTATTTTTTTTTAAAGTAAGGTCTAGGCCAACAAGCACATGAAGAAATGTTCAACATCATTACTCACTAGGGAAATGCAAGTCAAAACTCCAAGAGATACCACCTTACACCCACTAGGATGTCTATAATCAAAAAGACAGACAATAACAAATGTTTGTGAGGACGTGGGGAAATTGGAACCCTCATACGTTGTTGGAGGGAATGTAAAATGGTACAGCCACTTTGGAAAACAGTTTGGCAGTTTCTTAAAAAGTTAGACATAGAATTATCCAGGAATTCCTCTCTTAGTATGTACCCCAGAGAAAAGGAAATATATGTACAAATATAAAATACAAAGACTTCTTTTTTTTTTTTATTTTTTTTATTTTTTTTTATTTTTTAACCAATCGCAACTCTGTACGTTGGTATTATTCTAAGGGAGCAAAGCTTTGCCCCAACCCCCACCCCCATGTCCTGGTACTCTTCCACTCTGAGAGCTTTAGAACCGGGGTTCCAAAGTCTCTGCTTAGCCTAACAGTGACGTGCTTGTCACAAAGCCAGAGGCCGGTGTACTCGGGTTAGAGAGGGCCTTTGTCGTTGGGTTTTATTCTTATTGTATTATTCGGGCTCCACCGACCCAAATATTAGTCAACTGGGTTGGGCGAGGTAGGACGGATGAAGCCCACCGTCTAACAATCTGGACATCTATAGGAGCAGATCCGCCGCTCGAAACAGCTGACCCAGCGACGACTGCGGAACCACTAGCAGCGTCTGCACAGATCGACCCCGCCATCCCGCCGTCCCGTTCGGTGACCGGAGACGCAGCCGGGAACGCGACTGATCAGGCTACCGAGCCGGGCCGCAGGGCGAAAGCGGTGCGGTCCGAGGCCTCAGAAAGGGACACGCAGCAGCGGCAGTGGCGCTGACTCAGCCCGGCCTCCCTGCAGTCCCCTCAAATACAAAGACTTCTCCGCAAATGTTTATAGCAGCTTTATTTGTAATAGCCAAAAACTGATCACAATCCAAATGTCCACCAACAGATCAAAGGAGAAGCGAATTGTGATCTGTCCATATGAGGGGCTTGGTGCCTGCAGCAACATGGGTGAATCTCCAGGTAGTGGTGACGAGTTGAAGGAGCCAGTCAAAAAAGAACGTGCTGTGTGATTCCATTTATAGAAAACTCTAGAAAATGTGGACTAATCTAGAGTGAGGGAAAGCAGACCCGTGATTGCGCCTGGGGCAAGGAGACTTGGGGGTGGAGGGGGGGCCAGAGGGAGGGGTTTCAAAGATGATAAAGACATTTTGAGGGTGATGGATATGATCCCTCTCTTAATAGTGGCGATGGCTTCATGGATAGATACAAATGTCAAGACATATTGAACTGTATACTTTAAATGCTTGCGCTTTACTACGTGCCAATCACATCTTCATAAGGCTGTTTTTTGTTTTTTTGTTTGTTTTTTTTTTTTAAAAAAAAAGGCCTCGTAATGGAGATGAGTACAGCCTGGCCTCAGTCTCCCCACCTGCAATGTGGGGGATCCCCGTGTGCCTTGCACCACCTGAGAGCTCCAGGCTTAGGAGGAGACCGAGGTGAGCCCTGTTTCTAGCCAGAAACCCCAAGGCCCTAACCCCCAGGGCTGGGCAGCTGCAGGGCCCAGGCTACTGCCCCTCCGGGGATGGACGGTGCGAGGCCACTCCAGGGGCATGACCTGTTTTGGGCAGGCGGTGGCTGTGGGGAGAAGAGTGGGGAGGTCCCTTTCTTTTTTCTTCCTGAATAAAAAAATGCATGATGCTACATGTGCCTTGGGATTTTTCAACACAATTATC